ATGTGTTGTGTGTCCGTGTGTTCGGGTGTGAATGTGGCTATGCAGCAAGTGTGTCTGTGAGGGAAGGCTGAGCAGGGGTGTCAGGAAAGAGGCCCTGGCTTCCTGGTTCCTGGCATCCCCTGGAGGCACATGAGGAAGCCTCGAAACAGGCGTTGGGTGTGCCCAGGGCTCCTCCCCGGGTTCCCACACAGGAGCCATCACTGCACATTTTTATATCGCATCTTCCCAAAAGACACCATAACAGGCCTTCTAGGAATCGAACATAACCGCACTAAGCCTGCATTCTGTGTGCCGTGGGACACAAGCTCCAGCCTCCACCCACCAGTGGCTTCTTCCTTCTCTAACTGGCAGCCAAGTCTGGGGACTCCCATCAGGTCCCCAGGATGGGACCTTTAGGAGACCAGAATGTCCAACCAGAAAGCTCCCTGTGTCTCACACCTGAAGCTTCCTCGCCACTGCCTCCTCCTCCAAAACATGCAAGTCCAGCGGAGGCCACTCTAGGACTTGTCGGTACTGGGGAATCGTCGGTGTCAGAGTTGACTCTCCCTCCCTTCACACCTTTCTGTAGGGTGCCTCTGCTCCTTTGTCCTCTAAGGGAGGGGATTTTCCAGAACTCGTCTCCAGGAACCAGGCTGGGGGAGAGTGGCTTCCGGTGCAGGCGGCCCCTCCCCACAGTGCCCACCCCCCACTGCTCACCTATGAATGCGCCAGTCCTGGCATCCAATCTCCCCGTGTCTCCAGCAGCTACCATCCTCCAGGACTCCCAGGGGCCCTCGCCTGGCTCCCACCAAGACAATGCTGGGTCCACAGAAGCCTGTGTGTTGCTGAGGGAGCAGCCCCTCAAAAGAGAAAATGTGTGTGTTATCCTGTGTGTGTGTGGCATGAACTTATGCAAAAACCATTGCACAGTCTCTTGCTGCTCTCCCCTCGAGTTCAGCTGCTGATGAAGGGGGAGGAGGAGGAGAGGAGAGCTGTGGGTGTCCACCACCAGCTGCTCTTAAATCCTGCCAGGGCAGGTAGGGTCAGTGTGATTCGACTTGTCCCTGAGGAGTACAGAGAACACTCTTCCTGTTCCTCTGCAGCTGAAGGATGATGGCTGAGCCCTGGCAGGCCCTACAGCTCCTGTTGGCCATTCTATTGACTCTGATGGCCCTCCCCTACCAAGCAAGGAAGAAAACCTTTCTAAGCGTCCATGAAGTGATGGCAGTAGAAAACTATGCGAAGGACAGCTTGCAGTGGATCACCGACCAGTATAACAAGGAAAGTGATGACAAGTACCACTTCAGGATCTTCCGAGTCCTTAAAGTCCAGAGGCAGGTGAGTGTATGACTTCCCGCCTCTCCCCAGGCAGCTGTGCCTCCCCCACGCCTGGCGCCCACAGGTCACTGACCACCTGGAGTATCACCTGAATGTGGAAATGCAGTGGACCACCTGCCAAAAGCCAGAGACCACGAACTGTGTCCCCCAGGAAAGGGAGCTTCACAAGGTATTGGGTAAAAGCACTTTAACGTAGACAGATTTTAAAATATTGCCTTTGTTTTTTGTTTTAGCAAGTCAACTGCTTCTTCTCAGTGTTTGCTGTACCCTGGTTTGAACAGTACAAAATTTTGAACAAAAGCTGCAGCAGTGACTAGGTGTCCTGGAGTGTACAACTGCGGCCACTGCATGTGAGAGAATCCTGCAATGGGCAATAATCCTTAATATAGGCAATAAATGTTTGTCAACATATTCTCTTAAGATCGTGATTCCACTTTTTTTCT